TGGTTTGGTGCTACTGTTGCCCCGGAGTGAAAGTCAGAGCCAGAGGAAGGCAATGAAGCCCCCACAGACACACTTACCTTTCCTGCCCCCCACTTTTGAGTGCCTTCCCTGGAGCTGTGGAGGATGACACAAAGGGTAATAAAGGGGGGGAGTGGAGGAGGAGGAGGCGAAGGAGGAGGAGGAGAGCTGGGGAAGTGGCTGCTCCTGGGTGTAGTGAGATGTCTCCAGCCAGGGCCAAGCAGCAGCAGTAGCAGCAGCAGCAGTAGCAGCAGCAGCAGCAACAGCAGCAGCAGCAGCAACAGCAGCAGCAAAGGGTCTGTGTTGCTAAGAGGCTTTTGGTTTCTTTCTCTCCTCCTCTCACGGCCAAAGAGGAGGAGGGTGGAGGGAGGGAGGCGAGTTGGAGGGGTGAGGGGGTAGGAGTCGTGGATGGGGGTTTTCGAAGAAGAAGAAACTCCTTCTCCTCTCTCAGGCTCAATCCCCCTCTCAGGGCTCAGGGCTGGAGGGTGGGGGAAGGAACTCAGCCGCCTTCCCCCCACCCCCCTGAATTCAAGGTTGAAGTGGGGTAGAATTAGTGTCCTGTCCCTTTAAAAATAGAAATAAAAGGTGCCCCCCCTCTGCCACTGCCTCTCTCTTCATCATCAGCTGCTGCTGCTGCTGGGGTCTCTCTGCTTGGGGGGGAGGGGGGGTTCGGGTAGAAGAGACGGGAGGCACTCACTGCGCATGTCCCTCTCTGACGGGTGGCTGGTTGGTTGAAGGCAGGAGGAGGGGGAGGGGAGGAAATGAGCTATTTTCCCAGAAGGCGTCGAGGCGCTAGCGACCCGGAAGACATTGTAGCGGGAGGTACAGGAGCGGGGGCGGGGAGGAGGAGGAAGTCGCTACGCTTTTAACACCCCCAGCTCCCTCCTCCTTCCTAAGGGAAAGTGGAGGAACGGAAGTGGGCGTGGACGGAGACGAAAGGAGGTCACGTGTTTGGGCGGGAGAGGGGCGGGGTGGGAGAGGTAGTGCGTGCGCGGGGCATGCCGGGAGTGGTTGTGTACGGTCCGCAGCGGCAGGTGAAGTCTAGCAGAGGACGCGGCCAGGCGATTCGGTGAAGCGATTCCTGCAGGCGTTGGTTCCCCTCTTTGACCTGGTAAATGCAGGCTTTTATGCGAGAGGTAATGGTGGGGGTAAACTTGCTGCAAACGAAATTGAGTACTCTGTTATTTAATTTTCAATTAGGAAGCCTGGAGCCAGAGGACTTTTGGTGGCTGAGGCCTTAGCTACCTGGCTTACACATTAAGGAGGACACAGATTTGCTTGCTGTCTGTCTGTCAAGGCCTGGCTCAGCTAAGGACCTGTTAACATTTCTAGAGAAGAAAACAGCATTACCATGGTTTGCTTTCTAATTGTCACTATATGAAATTATTTTTTCCCCTCTAAATTTTCTCTCTCTTAAGTTGGTTGAATCTGCTGATGAGGAGCGACTACATATTTTGGATTTTAACCTGTTAGCAGATGTAAGATTTGCAAATAGTTTCACTTATTCTGACGTTTATAATATTTATGCCAATTTTTTTAAAGGATTTGAATTTGTTGAAATGAGCAGTCGTAAATCAAAGAGTAACAGCTTAATTCACACAGAGTGCCTTTCACAGGTTAGTATGTATTTTCATTAATCTCAAGATATTTATTTATATTTATTCACTTTATTTTCATCAGGTACAAAGAATTTTACGTGAAAGATTTTGTCGTCAGAGTCCACATAGTAACCTATTTGGAGTGCAAGTACAATACAAGTAAGTCTAGCTGTCCTCTTGACTGTTATGGATTTAAAATTTTGTCCTATTTATATCATTTTAGACACTTAAGTGAGCTGCTGAAAAGAACTGCTCTCCATGGAGAGAGTAACTCTGTCCTTATTATCGGACCCCGAGGATCAGGAAAAACTATGGTAAAAGCTGTTGATTTCTGGTGTTTGTTGGCCTATTATTATTTCATAAACTTTTCATATTTAGTTAATAAATCATGCTTTGAAAGAACTCATGGAAATAGAAGAAGTGAGTGAAAATGTATTACAAGTTCACTTAAATGGTAAGTATGCCATTATTTTGCCATTGGAGATTAATTAAATACTTTTAAATGGACTTTATTTTAGGACTGCTGCAGATCAATGACAAAATCGCCCTAAAGGAAATCACAAGGCAGTTAAATCTGGAAAATGTAGTTGGAGATAAAGTTTTTGTAAGTATCATTTCAGTTATTTTATTAAATAGTTTTAATCATTTTATCTCATTTTGTTGTTCAGGGAAGCTTTGCTGAAAACCTTTCATTTCTTCTGGAAGCTTTAAAAAAAGGTAAATATTAACATATTCAGCCGTTTCAGAAGCTTATTAATGTAATGCTCTTATTTTATCTTAGGTGACCGAACTAGCAGTTGCCCAGTGATCTTCATATTAGATGAATTTGATCTTTTTGCTCATCATAAAAACCAAACACTTCTCTATAATCTTTTTGACATTTCTCAGTCTGCACAGACCCCAATAGCAGTTATTGGTCTTACATGTAGATTGGTAAGTCTTTCTGTTCATTAAAAAAATTGATTCTTCCTTATAGAGATTTCTGTTTGTTTTTAAGGATATTTTGGAACTCTTAGAAAAAAGAGTGAAGTCAAGATTTTCTCACCGGCAGATACACTTAATGAATTCATTTGGTTTTCCACAGTATGTTAAAATATTTAAAGAACAGTTATCTCTACCTGCAGAGTTTCCAGACAAGGTTTTTGCTGAGAAGTGGAATGAAAATGTTCAGGTATCTTAAAAGGCAATAAAGCTAAATGTTCCAATTTTGGCTTTTTTTTTTTTTTTCCTTTTAGTATCTCTCAGAAGATAGAAGTGTGCAAGAAGTACTACAGAAGCATTTCAATATCAGCAAAAACCTGCGGTCATTACACATGCTATTGGTTTGTATTAGTTTTGTTTTATTGCTTGTTGCCGTAATTGTTTTTCTGATCTGTCTTTCCCTAGATGCTTGCTTTAAATCGAGTAACAGCATCGCACCCATTTATGACTGCCGTAGATCTAATGGAAGCAAGCCAACTGTGTAGCATGGACTCGAAAGCAAATATTGTACATGGTGAGAACCCAGCCTTATTTTTTAAATTGTGGAAACTGATAGTTTTTTTTCCCTTTTACTGTAGGTCTATCAGTCTTGGAAATCTGTCTTATAATAGCAATGAAACATTTAAATGACATCTATGAGGAAGAGCCATTTAATTTTCAAATGGTCTATAATGGTGAGATGAGACTTAAGTAGCTTTTTTCTGACAAGGTATAATGTTGTCATTGCTTTCTACTCAGAGTTTCAGAAGTTTGTTCAAAGGAAAGCACATTCCGTTTATAATTTTGAAAAACCTGTTGTCATGAAGGTAAGATTTAGTTTGCTGTCATTTTTCTACAGATTCAACCTAAACTATTTCTTTCATCTTTCAGGCTTTTGAACACTTGCAGCAATTAGAATTAATAAAGCCCATGGAAAGAACTTCAGGAAATTCACAGAGAGAGTACCAGCTGATGAAACTGCTTTTGGATAATACTCAAATTATGAATGCTCTGCAGAAATATCCCAACTGTCCTACAGATGTGAGGCAGTGGGCAACATCCTCACTAAGCTGGTTATGAATATAACCAGTGACTTCAACTTTGGCATTTCATTCATACTTCTGTAGAGAACGGAAAACTATTGTCCATTAACATGATATGCTAAACATTCTATAAACATTCTTGTATTTATGTGAGACTTGCCCATCTACTGTCTTGGCTGTGTCTTGCCTTTTAATCATGAACAGTTACATGATTTATAATTTCACTGATTGAGATTACTTTGTAAGTAGCTGTTCAGAAGAATAAAATATGACTGTTTTAGGGACTAGACCATGTGCTTTTTTAACACTTATATATATAATGGTCTATTTGAAGAGCTCACTTCAACCTAACAGCTAGATGTCTTTACAAACCTTAAACCAAAGGAGTAAAAAAAACAATGGTAAGCACTGAAGTATAATAAGTAACCTTTGGTACAGCAGGTTTGCTGCAGTGTTTTTTTCTGTCCACATGCAAATTTTGGATTCTATCCCAGACCCAGGTTTTCTAGTTCAGAAGACTAACCAGCTTAGTCAGAAGATGGTTCCATGGAAGAAAAAGGCCAAGGAGTTTGAAGATTTTTCTTCTAGACATCTCAAAATGTGGTACTCATACCATCCACATCAGAATCCCTTGTAGGATTTTCTAAAATTACAGATTGTTGAGCCTACCATAGGTCAAAAGGACTGGAATTTTCCTTCTTAACAAGTATAGTCATGGCACCACGTAACATTTTGGTCAATGACATTGTATAAAGGGTGGTCTCATAAGATTATACCATATTTTTACTGTACCTTTTCTATGTCTAAATATACAAATGTTTTACCATTGTGTTACAGTTGCCTACAGTATGATTACAGTAACATTCTGTACAGTGCTATAGCTGAAGAGTAATAGGCTAGGCTATCTGTATAGCCTAAGTGTGTAACAGGCTATATACATATCATCAGGGTCTGTGTAAGTATACTCTGTGATGTTCATACAGTGATGAAATCACCCAAAGACACATTTCTCAGAACGTAGCCCCATCATGAAGTGACGTGACTACCAGAGATTTCTGGAAAAGCACTCCCAAAAGTAATGAGATGTGTATGGCAATGTTAACTGAACCTGTTTGTATTAAAAAGTAAATCCCTATGAGGAATGTGGAAATGTCCGTCAAAGCATTGTCTTTTAAGTAAGTTCCAAGATCCATGAATTAACAGAGGCATATATTTAAAATGAAATTTAATGAGCACTTAGTGACTTCATTTGTTCAAGAATATTTGATTTCCTATTGTGTGCATGGGAGGTTTACAAAAGACAGACTGTCCCTATGCTTGTGCAGCTTACAATCTATTTAACTATTAGAGGCCCTGTGAGATGTAGGCAGTTATTTACAGATGAGAAAACTAACACAGCAGTGGCAATGCTGGGAATGGCCAACAGGCTTGGAATTCAACTCAGTTTAGCACCAAAGCCAGTGCTATTAAGACCTGAAGTTCAACAGTGGATTCCTTACCAAATAGTTTTTAAAGTATGCTCTAAGGAACAATGTTTTAATGAAATCTTGGATACAAAGTGGAATAAAAGGTTTCTGAGCATAAAGTAGCTCTTCAGTAGTTACAACCTATTCTTTTGCATACATAGCCTTTCCTTCCCTGCAAAAAGTTAAGCCTGCTAAGTATTCAGATCCCTGTCATTTACTTCTCAGCAGTCTCATTCAAGCTAAGGCTTGCATACTCAATCTGTGCCGTAGTCTACACATTTTTAGGGGATATTTCACCAAAATACTTGACATGGTAACATCACTATTATATACTAGAAGCAAGAATTTTACACTTATGCTCTAAGTGATCCTTTTAAAAATTTTCTGAACTATTTGAGGAAAGTATTATTTGTCTTAAAGGGTAACAGCCTCATGAAATGACTTGAGGATTCCAATTTCTTATTAGCTTAAGATGTCACTTAAAAGCTGACAGCCCTCATCTGTCTCATTGGCTACATAAGAGCTGCAGAAGATCCATCAATAACCAAGTATAAAGAAAGATTTTAAGACTAAGTACCAATTGAGGTAAACATGAAACCGTTATAAAGCAAATTAAAAAAAAATACATTAGGAAAAGTTACACAAATGAAGTGTACGCCTATTATATTCCCAAGGCATTTTTGTGGGGAGGAACAGTGCTGCTTGTTGGCCTTTCCATATTCCCTCATACAAAAATGCTAAAATCTATTCGCAAGAGTTTTGAGCTAACTTCGTCTCTTAAATTGCTTTAATTGTCATCAATAAAAACAAATATGAAAAACCCTAGTTTAAAAAGCGGTTCAAGAATAATGTAAACTTATACATATAGCTTATTTTCTTCATTTACTAGAGGAGGAAAAATAGAACCAAAAAATGCATGAACTCCTGCTTTTCAATCTGATTACCTCAAACTGAAAAGCAGGTGAAAGGAGGAATATTTCAGTGTGTTTTTACATCTGAATCCAAGGGATCCAAGTGGCCCAGCAGAAACGGAATTCTTGTTAAAATGACTGATTCTCGTGCATGTGAAAGGCTCTGGGGAATGAATACCTGTTTGGTCCAAACTTACTGTATCATAATGCTGTATATGTTGAAAACGTAATACCTGTTAATGTCCTAATGAATCACGTTTTGCAGAAAACACCGTAAGAAACACTTCAGTCTTTCTGTAGTTTCCATGCATATTTCACCATGGTTCGCACTCTGATCCTCATCTGGTTTAGAAAGCAATTCAGTTTCTTTCAAACCACCATAACCTAAGTGCTGCCCCATCCTTCACCTTTACCCTAGAAAATCTGAGAATCCATTGGTGTGTACTGTGTGACACAATGCCAACAAGCCTCTGGTTTCTAATACTGGCAGGACCAACACACATACTTTAGTGGGAATATAATCTGTTTAGACGATAATAGAGGGAAATGCCATAATTAACAAATCTCCCTTCACTCACCACTATCCTCATTCTTGCAGTTGTCAAGGTGTAAGCCTCACTGTAAGTTACAAAGCTACCACTCCCCTCTTTAAGAACACATAGCTTAGGATTGCCTTGGCGATGTGGGCTCTTTTTTGGTTCCATATGAACTTAAGTAGTTTTTTCCAATTCTGTGAAGAAAGTCATTGGTAGCTTGATGGGGATGGCATTGAATCTGTAAATTACCTTGGGCAGTATGGCCATTTTCACAATATTGATTCTTCCTACCCAAGAGCATGGAATGTTCTTCCATTTGTTTGTATCCTCTTTTATTTCCTTGAGCAGTAGCTTGTAGTTCTCCTTGAAGAGGTCCTTCACATCCCTTGTAAGTTGGATTCCTAGGTATTTTATTCTCTTTGAAGCAATTGTGAATGGGAGTTCACTCATGATTTGGCTCTCTGTTTGTCTGTTGTTGGTGTATAAGAATGCTTGTGATTTTTGTACATTGATTTTGTATCCTGAGACTTTGCTGAAGTTGCTTATCAGCTTAAGGAGATTTTGGGCTGAGACGATGGGGTTTTCTAGATATACAATCATGTCGTCTGCAAACGGACAATTTGACTTCCTCTTTTCCTAATTGAATACCCTTTATTTCCTTCTCCTGCCTAATTGCCCTGGCCAGAACTTCCAACACTATGTTGAATACGAGTGGTGAGAGAGGGCATCCCTGTCTTGTGCCAGTTTTCAAAGGGAATGCTTCCAGTTTTTGCCCATTCAGTATGATATTGGCTGTGGGTTTGTCATAGATAGCTCTTATTATTTTGAAATACACCCCATCAATCCCTAATTTATTGAGAGTTTTTAGCATGAAGGGTTGTTGAATTTTGTCAAAGGCTTTTTCTGCATCTATTGAGATAATCATGTGTTTTTTGTCTTTGGCTCTGTTTATATGCTGGATTACATTCATTGATTTGCGTATATTGAACCAGCCTTGCATCCCAGGGATGAAGCCCACTTGATCATGGTGGATAAGCTTTTTGATGTGCTGCTGGATTCGTTTTGCCAGTATTTTATCCAGTTAGAATGGCAATCATTAAAAAGTCAGGAAACAACAGGTGCTGGAGAGGATGTGGAGAAATAGGAACACTTTCACACTGTTGGTGGGACTGTAAACTAGTTCAACCATTGTGGAAGTCAGTGTGGCGATTCCTCAGGGATCTAGAACTGGAAACACCATTTGACCCAGCCATCCCATTACTGGGTATATACCCAAAGGACTATAAATCATGCTGCTATAAAGACACATGCACACGTATGTTTATTGTGGCATTATTCACAATAGCAAAGACTTGGAACCAACCCAAATGTCCAACAATGATAGACTGGATTAAGAAAACGTGGCACATATACACCATGGAATACTATGCAGCCATAAAAAATGATGAGTTCATGTCCTTTGTAGGGACATGGATGAAATTGGAAATCATCATTCTCAGTAAACTATCACAAGAACAAAAAACCAAACACCGCATATTCTCACTCATAGGTGGGAATTGAACAATGAGATCACATGGACACAGGAAGGGGAATATCACACTCTGGGGACTGTTGTGGGGTGGGGGGATGGGGGAGGGATAGCATTAGGAGATATACCTAATGCTAGATGACGAGTTAGTGGGTGCAGCGCACCAGCATGGCACATGTATACCTATGTAACTAACCTGCACAATGTGCACATGTACCCTAAAACTTAAAGTATAAAAAAAAAAAAAAACATAGCTAAAGAAAAACTGCATATGCAAATCATACCGTATTCATTTTTTTATTTAACTTGGGGATGGAATGGGGATAGCATACATTTTATTTGTACAATATTTAACAATCACTTATCCAAGGTGGGGTTTTATGGGGATTTTAAGCTTTCTGTTAAATACTTGCAGAAAAAATAGCAAGTACGATTTGACAGTAGTACAATAACCTGTGCCCAAAACACAAGAAATACAGAGTAAAGCGAAAATAACTGCTTACCAATATTCTGAGAGGTAACAAATGGGATATGGGTTGAGACTGCATAAAAAACGTACTGCTGGTTGAATATCTGAGGTAAATGATGTTCAATCAAGATGCTACTTGTATCATTTTGCCCATAAATGGATAAATAATTTTATGCATATCATACCAAATGTTCCTAAAAAGTAATCTTTCAAAAAAGTATAAAAGAGAAACTGGAAAGTATCTGTGATGAAGCTTCTTTCTTTAAAAAAAAA